GGGCGCGGTGGCTCACGCCTTAATCCCAGCACTCTGGGAGGCCGAGGCGGGCGGACTACCTGAGGTCGGGAGTTCGAGACCGGCCTGACCAATATGGAGAAACCCCGTCTCTACTAAAAAAAAAAAAAAAAATTACCCGGACGAGGTGGCGGGCGCCTGTAATCCCAGCTACTCGGGAGGCTGAGGCAGGAGAATCGCTTGAACTCGCCAAGCGGAGGTTGCTGTGATCGGATATCGTGCCACTGCACTCCAGCCTGGGCAACAAAAGTGAAACTCCGTCTCAAAAAAGAAAAACAACAACAACAACAACAACAAAAACAGAAAGAAAAAAGAAAATAAGAAAAAAACTACACTGAGATACCATTTCTTACTCTCAGATCGGTGAGGGTTATAGTGAATTCTAATACTTGAATGAGCCTGGTGTTTCACCACCCTGGTTTGTTTTTTGTTTTTGTTTTGTTTTAATGTAGCTTTTTCGTTTGATTCACTGTCACTCTTTCCACTCTGCTATTTTTATTGGTGGCTAAGTCCTTTACCTAACGTGACATGCAGTATCATGATAACAAAATAAGTGTCAAACCTTAAAAAAAAAAAAAAAAAAAAAGGCCAAAGGCTTTACAAGAGGTGGGATTCCCCTTTGGGGTCTCCCGGAGGAGGGGCGGGAACAAGACCAGAGCGAAGCTTCCGCTTTCATTTCTATGGTTATTAAGTTACCCATTCTCATTAAAGGAATACCGCGGAAGGGTGATTTTCTGTCGGCAAAGACTTCCCTAGCGACGAGTCCACCCATGAAACGGGGATGTAATAATGTCGTATCACAATGGGTGGCCTAGAAGAGTCCAAAAGCCAATCAGATGACTTACATTCGGGTAGAACGTTGTATTACAGTTCACCTGACTCGTCGGTTTCGTTCTCTTCTCTGCGTCTCCAAAATGCTGCCCTTCGGAATTAGGTTCTACCCCCTCCATTCCTGGCCAGTGGTTTGGTCCGACCTTAATACTGCCAGGAGGCGCGAGCTGCGTCTGCGCAGAAAGCTGGCGGGGGGGTGGGGGGAGGAACATGGCGCAAGCTCTGTCTGAGGAGGAGTTTCAGCGGATGCAGGTGCCGCTCGCGGTGGGAAAGACCACCCGGCTCCAAGTCTTTTCCCTTCCTGCCTCCCCCAAAGGCTCAGCTCCTGGAACTCCGGACAAACAACTACCAGCTTTCAGATGAACTACGCAAGAATGGTGTTGGTGAGCCAGGAGGGCCTTATTAGATGGGGGTGGAGGCTGAGTTTCCCTGCTTTCCCGACACCAGAACTCACCAGTCTTCGACAGAAGGTCGCCTACTTGGATAAGGAGTTCAGCAAAGCTCAGAAGGTACCTCCCTCCACCCACCCATCCACCTACCCTTTAGCTCTCTTCCCACCCACCCCCACTTTAGGCACTGAGCAAGAGCAAGAAAGCTCAGGTAAGGGGATCCCTTGTGGGTGAGTGTGACTGGCTGGAGTCCTGGCCCTTGTCTGCCACTGCAGGAAGTCGAGGTATTGCTGAGTGAAAATGAGATGCTGCAGGCAAAGCTGCACAGCCAGGAGGAGGACTTCCGTTTGCAGAACAGCACACTAATGGCCGAGTTCAGCAAGGTGCTGGTGCCTGGGATAGTCAAAGGGGAAATTGCTTCTCTGCCCCTTCTCTTCCTCTGTTCAGCTCTGCAGCCAGATGGAACAGCTGGAGCAAGAGAACCAGCAACTGAAGGAGGGGGCTGCAGGAGCAGGGGTTGCCCAAGCTGGGCCCCTCGTGGATGGGGAGCTGCTGAGGCTACAGGCTGAAAACACAGCCTTGCAGAAGAACGTGGCAGGTGCATAGAGGCCCTCCTGGGGATGCGGAGACCATCCATCATATATCCCTGTTCTACTCACCAGCCCTGCAGGAACGCTATGGGAAAGAAGCCGGGAAGTTCTCAGCTGTCAGTGAGGGCCAGGGGGATCCCCCAGGGGGCCTGGCCCCCACCGTCCTGGCCCCCATGCCGTTGGCAGAGGTGGAGCTGAAATGGGAAATGGAGAAAGAGGAGAAGAGATTGCTCTGGGAACAGCTGCAAGGCTTAGAGGTGAATCTGAGTCTGTTGGAGCTGGAATGCCAACAACCCTCCCATCCCTCATCCTTCCCTGCAGAGCTCAAAGCAGGCCGAAACATCCAGGCTGCAGGAGGAACTTGCTAAGGTGCGGCTGCTTGGCTCTTTCCCATTCTGCTCATGTTATCACTTGTCTGTACCTCTCTCCCCAGCTCTCCGAGAAACTGAAAAAGAAACAAGAAAGGTAAATTTCTTTTTCCCAAGGGTACTGGGGGCTGACCCATCTACATCTGTCCTTCTGTGCCCAGTTTTTGCCGTCTGCAGACAGAAAAGGAGACTCTGTTTAATGACAGCAGGTAACTGCCAGATTTGCGGGTATTGGTGGACATGTCCAACACACCCCCTCCCCATCACTCCTAGGAACAAGATTGAGGAATTACAACAACGGAAGGAAGCTGATCACAAAGCCCAGTTGGCTCGAACCCAGAAGCTGCAGCAGGAACTTGAGGCTGCCAATCAGGTGATGGGGACTGGGTTCTGAGATCCCTGGGGAGGTGTAAAATGGGCTCCCCTGGTCTCCACAGAGCTTGGCAGAGCTGAGAGATCAGCGGCAGGGGGAGCGCCTGGAACATGCAGCAGCTTTGCGGGCCCTACAAGATCAGGTATATTGTACTGCGTGGGCTCAGGGAGCTGGCCCACTCTCACCTGCTGTGGACGTGGGGCCAGGTATCCATCCAGAGTGCAGATGCACAGGAACAAGTGGAAGGGCTTTTGGCTGAGAACAATGCCTTGAGGACTAGCCTGGCTGCCCTGGAGCAGGTAAAGAACACCTGGGGGCCCTTGCTGATCCCACTCTACTTCTCATCACCACTACTTTCTCCAGATCCAAACAGCAAAGACCCAAGAACTGAATATGCTCCGGGAACAGACCACTGGGCTGGCAGCTGAGTTGCAGCAGCAGCAGGCTGAGTACGAGGACCTTATGGGACAGAAAGATGACCTCAACTCCCAGCTCCAGGTAACACCTTTGGCTCTGGCCTGTCTCTTCCTATCAAACTCTTTCCCTTTGGTGTCTGCATTAGGAGTCATTACGGGCCAATAGTCGACTGCTGGAACAACTTCAAGAAATAGGGCAGGAGAAGGAGCAGTTGACCCAGGAATTACAGGAGGCTCGGAAGGTAGGGGAACATGAGGGTTGAAGGGAGAGGATAGGAAGTTGACTGCCATCGTCCTGGCCCCCAGAGTGCGGAGAAGCGGAAGGCCATGCTGGATGAGCTAGCAATGGAAACGCTGCAAGAGAAGTCCCAGCACAAGGAAGAGCTGGGAGCAGTTCGTCTACGGCATGAGAAGGAGGTGCTGGGGGTGCGTGCCCGCTATGAGCGTGAGCTCCGAGAGCTGCATGAAGACAAGAAGCGTCAGGAGGAGGAGCTCCGTGGGCAGATCCGGGAGGAGAAGGTGGGTGGGTAGATGATGATGCCCTTCTTCCTTTCCTGGCCCATGACAGTCTGCCCCATCCCAGGCCCGGACACGGGAGCTGGAGACTCTCCAGCAGACAGTGGAAGAACTTCAAGCTCAGGTACATTCCATGGATGGAGCCAAGGGCTGGTTTGAACGGCGCTTGAAGGAAGCCGAGGTGAGTTGGTGATGCCTGGTGAGGAACAGAGGGGCTGTGGCCAGACCTGGGACTTGTCTTGTAGGAATCCCTGCAGCAGCAGCAGCAGGAACAAGAGGAAGCCCTCAAGCAGTGTCGGGAGCAGCACGCTGCCGAGCTGAAGGTGCCTCTCGCATGATGGTGTTCCTCTCTCCAAGCCAATGCCTAAGCTGCTTTCTGCTTTGCAGGGCAAGGAGGAGGAGCTACAGGATGTACGGGATCAGCTCGAGCAGGCCCAGGAGGAGCGGGACTGCCACCTGAAGACCATTAGCAGCCTGAAGCAGGTCAGTGGTCACTGCACAGCCCCAGACACACCCATCTACCAGCCATGCCTGCTTTCTCCCACAGGAGGTGAAGGACACAGTGGATGGGCAGAGGATCCTGGAGAAGAAGGGCAGTGCTGCGGTAAGACAGAGCGGTGCCCAAGCACGGCTCCCCTCAGTCCTCATGTTACCCCTGTCCCCCACAGCTCAAGGACCTCAAGCGGCAGCTGCATTTGGAGCGGAAACGGGCAGATAAGCTGCAGGAGCGACTGCAGGACATCCTCACTAACAGCAAGAGCCGCTCAGGTGAGGGACTAGGACAGGGAGAGGAGGCTGAGGGGCTCAAGTTTCTCTTCCCTCCACCACCCAGGCCTTGAGGAGCTGGTTCTCTCAGAGATGAACTCACCAAGCCGGACCCAGACAGGGGACAGCAGTAGCATCTCCTCCTTCAGCTACCGGGAGATCTTGCGGGAAAAGGAGAGCTCGGCTGTTCCAGCCAGGGTAAGGGGAAAGGAAGAACCTACAGCTCCAGCGGGGCTGGCCTCTCCCCTTCTCTTTCCTGCAGTCCTTATCCAGCAGCCCTCAAGCCCAGCCCCCTCGGCCAGCAGAGCTGTCAGATGAGGAAGTGGCTGAGCTCTTTCAGCGGCTGGCAGAGACACAGCAGGAGAAATGGATGCTGGAGGAGAAGGTGCTGCCTGCCTGCCTGCCTGCCCATCCCCAAGGGGTCTCAGGTGGGCTGGGCCATCTTGCAGGTGAAGCACCTGGAAGTGAGCAGTGCTTCCATGGCAGAGGACCTCTGCCGGAAGAGCGCCATCATTGAGACCTACGTCATGGACAGCCGGATCGGTCAGTGTCCCCTCCCCGGCCCTCAGCCCTGGGAGGGGGTGGTTTTCAGCCTGGGCCCTTGCAGATGTGTCTGTGGCAGCAGGCCACACAGACCGCAGCGGGCTGGGCAGCGTCCTGAGAGACCTAGTGAAGCCAGGTGACGAGAACCTTCGGGAGATGAACAAGAAGCTGCAGAACATGCTGGAGGAGCAGCTCACCAAGAATATGCACTTGCACAAGGCAAGTGTGGCCTGCCAGCCTACCCATCTGTTCTCTGGCCCCTGATGGTTCATTTGTTTCTTAGGATATGGAAGTTCTGTCCCAGGAAATTGTGCGGCTCAGCAAGGAGTGCGTGGGGCCTCCTGACCCAGACCTAGAGCCAGGAGAAACCAGCTAAAGACCTGCAGGCTGCACCCACCTCCTCCCCTTCCTACCCCCTAGGATGCTATTCCCTTGGGCTGTGGTGGAAAAATGAGGGCTGGAGCCAAAATCAAATAGCTTGGGAGACTGGACATTAAAGGGGCTAGAGGCCTGATGGTTAGTGTTAATGATCCTGTCTTAGGGCAGAGGCCACCAGGGAGTGGGGATCCTGAGGGAAGGGGCAGGGATTTCTCCTTCTTCTTGGTCCTGGCTCCCAAGGGCTTCTGTCTTCATCTCTGCATGAGCTCTCCTTCCCAGAGACCAACTCTTTTTATTTTATTTTATTTTATTTTTTAATTTATGTCTGGAGCCTGGCTACTCTGCATTTGGGATTGGGGATGCTGGGTGGGTGTGTGGTCCATGTTCAGCGTTCTAGCAACACGTGTGTGTGTGTGTGTGTAAAGGCTATGCAGCCAAAATACCATCTGGCCAGACGGGCCCACCCACTGACTGTCTCGTCTCGTTCTTTTCAACCAGGA